TGGGAGCTCTGGGAGCAAGGACCCCCGGTGACAATATCCTTGATTGGTTGCTGGAACAGAAAAAGGGCATTAGTGGAAGAACTGCTTAAGTCTGAATAAACTCTGCAGTTCAGTTAATAGTACTTGTACCTATGTTATTTTCTTAGTTTTGATAAATATACCATGGTCATGTAAAATACTAACACTAGTGGAATCTGGGTGAAAGGCATATAGGAACTATTTTGCAACTCTTCTGTAAATCTGAAATTATGAGCAAATGAAAAGTTTAAAAAAGTGGACAATGACCCAGGAGTTGATTTTTTAAATGAAAAGTTGTAACACACGCACATGCTCATAGTGTGCTGAAAATGCCAGATGTGCACGTAAAAGAATGTACGTGTAGTGTAGTTCTGGGTAAAGTATGGTTGGTTTTGGGAAATGAGTGCGTGCTTTCTTCTTCAAATTTGTTACTCAAACGGCTTTTTTTTTTTTAAACATATAAACAATTTTATGTTTGGGTCTTGAATTGCTAGCTTCTGTTTTTCCTTATTCCAGAGAATAACCATACTGGTCACAGATTTTAGTTTTCTCTTCCAGTCTTTCAGTTAAACGTTACCATGCATGATCGTGAATGAATTCAAGCACACCTTTCCTTCTCTTGGCTTGTGTCTAACAGGCACATTGATTTGATCCACAACCTCTGGGGACACTGACAGAATCCTGGTTCCAAGCAGGAGTGGGTAACTGAGACAGTAATCTCTCAACCCACTATACAAGGCTGTTTTGCAGGAGAGCCTTATGATGACCAGCATGATATATAATTGTGAGAAATATACTGAACAATTTATGTGTCAGACACCGGTTTAAATGCTTTTACAACGTAAGCGCCTCCAATTCTCATAAAACCCCTGCTAGGTAGGCACTATCAGCCTCATTTTACAACTGAGGGTTGCGGCCAGAGCTGACAGGCACCGTCTAGCGCCGCTTCCAAGCCCCGCATCGCATCCACCAGCCTAACTCGGGCGCTCGGCCTCTCCCTCTGCGCATGTGCATCCCCGCCTCCCGCTCCAGGCGAGTCCTTCCCTGGACTCCAGTCCCTTGTGGGAAACAATCCCTCGCCTCCGGAGGCGGCGAGGAGCGGCGGGTGAGCCCCGGAGCACTGGGCGAGGGCCAGGGGGTCCCCGCGCTGCCCTGAAGGCGGGCGGGCGGCGGCTAGACCTCGGCGGTGGGGAGGGACCCCTGGCGCCTGCGGCGACGGTGGGACGAGGGCGTCTCTGTCAGAAGGGGATGAGGTCTGGCGTGGGAACGCGAGTTCCGGGGCTCCCGGGGGTCCGTATGCGTCCAGTCCCTGCGCCTGGCGCTCAGCGAAGTCCTGTAGCACGGGGTAGGCAATGCGCACTGGCCCGAAGGGGAGGGAACTGGCTGCGGGGAGGGGACAGCACGCGCGTGCGTAGCGTGTGACGTTTGTTGTGCGCGTGCGCATGGCGTTTGATGTGTGCGTGTGCGCTTTTTGTGCCCTGAGCCCGCGGGGAGGAGGCGGGGCTGCGGGGGAGAGCGACTGCGCCAGGTCCGCGACAAATGAATTAGACACAATTATCCACGGGAGACTCGGTTTTCCTCTCTGTAAATTACGGATATTAGGAATACTTGCCGCCTGGGGTTGTTTTGAGCACTTTCATTGTTTAGGTGCTGTATTTATTGGGTGTGCGTTCCCTGGGAGAGCCCGAGGGAGACGGCTCCTGCACCGGCCCCAAGGGCCTCTCTGCCCGTGGAGTGCAGGAGCGAAGGGGCTGGCCTAGCTGACCACCAGGGCCCCTGCTGGCTCTGACCGCCCTCCTATCCCAAGTAATTATTTACACGTTTCGCGTTCGCTTATGTATTATGTGTAATCATGGCACAGTATCCTGAAGCCGTCGGAGTCTGTGTGCTGGTGCAAGGTCTGGGACAAATTTAAGAAGAGAGAGGTGAGCTGGAGCTGAGGGGTGGGCGCGCAGGCTAACAGGAACGTCACCTCTGGAGAGTCTGAGGGCAGGGACGGGTGAAAGGCTCACGGCCACAGCGAAAGAAATGCTGTTATCACCCCTCCGCGAACACCGGGCACATCCAGATGAGCTGCTGAGCTTCCTCCTCTCTTGGCCTGATATCCCCGCCGGATGGTAGTGCAGTCAGGTCATACTTGGGTTATCTGTTTTGACCTTATTTGAAAGATGGAAAAACAAAATTGAGTTTGAGGAGGTGAGTAGTTCAGATCTTGTCATTCCTTAGAGGCAGAACTGAGATTAGAAGTCAAGTCTGCAGTTTCCCGAGCCACTGCTGCCCATTTTGTTACTCTATATCACAGTTTCTCATTAAAAGATCCTTTTGAGGAATTGTTAGCAAGTTAGAACAAACATTTTTAAACTTGCATTTAACATCCTATCCCTTTTTTTAGAGGTCTTTTGCATTATCTAACCTCAGGGCATTAATGGTGTTAACAGGTAAACAGATAAACAATATGGCCTCAGTTTTTTTTTTTCCCTACAAGGAATTTTGACAAACCCATAGTGTTTTTTCCTTCAGATTACTGTTAACTTGTTAAACTCATCTTTTCATGTTTTTAATTTTTCTGTGTCACAGAACCTAAATTGGTAATAAATCAATAAGAAATATTTACATTCACTCAGTGAAAAGTGTCATGTCTGAGCTCAGCATATATCGGAGCCACACATGGACACGTAAGTATCTTGTGTGTGGACCTGTATAGGCATCTCCTGACATTCTTCCTTTCTAATCCTTCAGCTCTCCTTCCTCCACTAAGAGCGGAAAATGAACAAATCCCAGGTGAGATTCTTGTTTCTTTATTCCCAGTTTGTCCATTTCATGTAAAAAGAGTATACTATTACAGGAACAAGTGTCATTCAAGGATGTATGTGTGGACTTCACTCAGGAAGAGTGGTATCTGCTGGACCCTGCTCAGAAGATTCTATACAGAGATGTGATCCTGGAAAATTATAGCAATCTTGTCTCAGTAGGTAAGGAGTTTTTTTCCGCACATGGCTATCAAAGCTCTAGTCCTGTGGTATTTTCTCTTAACAGGGTATTGCATTACTAAACCAGAAGTGATCTTTAAGATCGAGCAAGGAGAAGAGCCCTGGATATTAGAAAAAGGATTCCCAAGCCAGTGCCACCCAGGTGAGTTAGTGATTTCTGGCAGATGAAAGCCATCATAAGATGTGGTTATTTTTCTCATTTCTAGAAAGGAAATGGAAAGTTGATGACGTGTTAGAGAGCAGCCAGGAAAATGAAGATGACCATTTTTGGGAGCTTCTATTCCACAACAACAAAACAGTAAGTGTAGAAAATGGAGATAGAGGAAGCAAAACTTTCAATTTGGGCACAGACCCTGTTTCTTTAAGAAATTATCCCTATAAAATATGTGACTCATGTGAAATGAATTTGAAAAATATTTCGGGCTTAATTATTAGTAAAAAGAACTGTTCCAGAAAGAAGCCTGATGAGTTTAATGTATGTGAGAAATTGCTCCTTGATATTAGGCATGAGAAAATCCCTATTGGAGAGAAGTCTTATAAATATGATCAAAAAAGGAATGCCATTAATTATCACCAGGATCTCAGTCAGCCAAGTTTTGGCCAATCTTTTGAGTATAGTAAAAATGGACAAGGCTTCCATGATGAGGCAGCATTTTTTACAAATAAGAGATCTCAGATAGGAGAGACAGTCTGTAAATATAACGAATGTGGAAGAACCTTCATTGAAAGTTTAAAGCTGAATATATCTCAAAGACCTCATTTGGAAATGGAGCCGTATGGATGCAGTATTTGCGGGAAGTCCTTCTGCATGAATTTAAGGTTTGGACATCAGAGAGCTCTTACAAAGGACAATCCTTATGAATATAATGAATATGGGGAAATCTTCTGTGACAATTCAGCTTTCATTATCCATCAGGGAGCTTACACAAGAAAGATTCTCCGTGAATATAAAGTGAGTGACAAAACCTGGGAAAAGTCAGCTCTCTTAAAACATCAAATAGTACACATGGGGGGAAAGTCTTATGATTACAATGAAAATGGGAGTAATTTCAGCAAGAAGTCACATCTTACCCAGCTTCGGAGAGCTCACACAGGAGAAAAAACCTTTGAATGTGGTGAATGTGGGAAAACCTTCTGGGAGAAGTCAAACCTCACTCAACATCAGAGAACACACACAGGAGAGAAGCCCTATGAATGTACTGAATGTGGGAAAGCCTTTTGCCAGAAACCACACCTGACCAACCATCAGCGAACACATACAGGAGAAAAACCCTATGAATGTAAGCAATGTGGAAAAACATTCTGTGTGAAGTCAAACCTCACTGAACATCAGAGAACACACACAGGGGAGAAGCCCTATGAATGTAATGCATGTGGGAAATCCTTCTGCCACAGATCAGCCCTCACTGTGCATCAGAGAACACACACAGGGGAGAAACCGTTTATATGTAATGAATGTGGAAAATCCTTCTGTGTGAAGTCAAACCTCATTGTACATCAAAGAACTCACACTGGGGAGAAACCATATAAGTGTAATGAATGTGGGAAAACCTTCTGTGAAAAATCAGCTCTCACTAAACATCAGAGGACTCACACAGGGGAGAAGCCGTATGAGTGTAATGCATGTGGGAAGACCTTTAGTCAGAGGTCAGTGCTCACCAAACATCAGAGAATTCACACAAGGGTGAAAGCTCTTTCAACATCCTGAATGTTAGAAGCCTTCATACACTTGTGAAATTGGTTATACAGTTTCAAAAAAGGAGATCAGAGAAAGCCAAAGAATGTCAGAAATTTGTAGAAAATGACTTCTTGTTTGAATATGTAAAAGCTTTCAAGAAAAATTAAAACTTTTCATTAGAAAATTTGTACTGAGGGGAATTCTATTCATCTAAGTAATATGGTGAAAATATTTATCTGGAATTTATGTTGTTTAGTGTTATATTCCAGACGTGATACCAAAATTTTGTTGCAAATATAATGGACAATATTTATTTATACCCATATTCACAGTGGAATCTGAAGCTTATAAAAGTTGAATGACAGCAGCATTAAACATATATGTGAAGAGTCCCCGATGTTTGTAGACCTTATGTGAGTATGCAAATATATAAATTTGAGTATGCTTGATTTGTATATTGGAACTCAACATGATCATAAGGAGAAGATACGTACCCTTAATTGAGTAACTACTATGGTATTTGTTAATATTTTCTACACTAAATACCATTGGTGTCTTTATAGGTTGACATAATTATATATGTGTATGTACATATGTTTGTGTGTATATGTAAATATATTTCTACACACATACTTAAATATAGTGATGTGCTAGTATAACCTCATACTGACTTAAAAGTTCTGATTGTTAAATTTTAAGGAATTTTGTGAGCCAGTTATTAAAAGCAGTCATTATTTAAAATATGTAAACTTACAGTTAAAAACAAAGGTAATAAATACTCAGCACTCATCACTTCCTAATTATTTTGCTACATTTCACTATTACCTTTGCTGTTTTACTTATTTAATCTGTATGATGAAAATACTGTATAATAGTGTGCACTGCACATCTGTCTCTTCCCAGCTCCACATTCAGTGCTGTCTTGGTAGCTTGGACTTAGTGGGAGTGTTTACACCATGGAAATTGACAAACTATAAATCAGGGTTTTAATTTTCTCAGAGAACCTGCTGTCAAATATTTACAGCACATCACTGTGTATATATGAAAACGTATTTGGCAATACAAACCACATACCCCTTCTATTTCCTGACATAAATAAATGGCTATGGCCATTTACAGCTGAACCACGTCTTCAAGAAAGAAGCCAAAAATATTTCCGTGAGGTTTTTAACTACCTCTGAATCTGTCCTACTCTAAATACTACCGGAGTCTCTTTGTAGGTTGGCCAGTATATGTTTTTAGTGAAATATTATTTCACAAAGAACTATATCACGTACCTTTCCTCTGACTGTTTCCTGGCATATATGCATGAATATGGCCATTATTGAACTATCACTTCAGTAAAGAAGTTAAACAGTACTTTTCTGAGGTTTTTCAGCTACCTCTGGGTCATTCTGTAATGTAAATGTTGTTAATAAGAATGGTTTTTACATAAATTATGCAAAGGTTAACAAGCAGTAACACTGCACTCCTCAAAAAGTGGCGGTATGTAATGAAAGGCCCTTTTGATATCCTTGATTTTTCATTGTGTATCTGTTTGGGCACGGTCTATGTAACACTAGTTCTGCGTATTAGTATTTTAGAGTATCTCTGCCTCCCTTGTCCTGTTGTTTCTTTTGCCCCCTTGGAACACATTGGTCAGCAGTTCTAAGAGACACTGCCCACATGATGGCCATTCCCTACTTCATCCTTGCTGAGCTAAATTTTATATTTTTGTGCATCCTTCTCCCAGATGACTTAGGTGGTAAGTCCAGATTAGTCAAAGCTAATCATGGAAGTTCCATTTTAATGATTCTGTTGGGGTGAACTTGGGAGCAATGAGATGTTTGGGAAGTATTGTGTAGTACTTCTGGGAAAGATCTCCTTGATACAACATTGTCATGACATGAGAAGAGACTCTGCTGGGCTTTTTCATGTCTGTAACATGGTATTGGCTTATCGTTTTTATCTCTGAAGGGCAGTAGCCTGAAGATAACAGTGCACAAGGTGGGAAAAGCCAGCTCAGAGGTGACGTTGCCGAGCTACTCTGCTCTCTATACCTGTTCTCTACTGGGACTTTTTATAACCCTCAATAACTGTTTTTTATTTGGTCTTAGGGCTGTCTGATACTTAGAGCTGAAGGCATTCCAGCTGACACAGAGGAATATTTTTCTAAGTGTTAATGTTCTATATGGTAATTAGGGGGAAGAATTATTTCTTTTCACAAGTTAATATAGGGATGGCTGTTTGTATCAGCCATGGTTCTTTCTGGTGGAAAACAGAATTCTCCAACTAAAAATATTTTAATGGCAGACTGATTACAGTGGTGTGGGCCAGAAACAAGGGACAGTGAAACACCCAGAGACTTGTATCAGCAGGAAGCCATTGCCATTCTGAGCCTTGAAGGGCAAGGAGGGAAACAGTGTTACCAGAGCCCAGTAAGAACTGCTGTCATGAAGGAGGGGCCACCTTGTAAGAGACATCATTACTACCAGAACTGTGGTGCCAAATTGCTGGTGTCTCTCTTTGGAGAAACCAACCAGATACATCTGCTGGAGAGCCCAGGTGGGCACAGAGAAGGGTGGAGAGAGAATCTGGGAAGAGAAATGGAGAATAAGCAGCACAGTGTTATTCATTTCTGTAAATTCCTATGTAGAAGGCTCAGTGTTAGAAATAAAGTTATTCTACTAGTTGCAAGTTAAGTGTTTCTGTTTGTTCTGCTTTCCTGTTAGCATAAGTAAACTCCCTTTGGAACTACACAGGTATGTCTCTCCTTCAACATGTGTGAAGCAGACATTATATTAAATTACATTATTCATACCTCCCTGTGGTGTTTCTTATTGTATGTGGTGTAAGGTAAGCAGCTCTGTATTCTTCCAAATAAATAGCCAGTTGTCCCTGCACTGTTTGATTAATTCACCCTTTCTTGTGTTAG